ATTTTTTTTTTGTAGAAGGGGGTCTCGCTCTGTCGCCCAGGCTGGAGTGCAGTGGCGCCATCACGGCTCACTGCAACCTCGACCTCCTGGGCTCAAGTGATCCGCCAGCCTCAGCCTCCAGAATAGCTTGGCCCACAGGGGTGCGCCACCGCCTGGCTGATGTTTACAGTTTTTTTTTTATAGAGGGGGTCTTGCTATGTTGCCCAGGCTGGCCTCAAATGATCCTGCAGCCTCGGCTTCCCAAACTGTCAGGCTTACAGGCCTGAGCCACTGCGCCCAACCTAAACTTAATTTTTAACCAAATGAAAATACACAAAACAAACCTGGTTACTAGAGGCTGTCCTGCCTATGGAGTAGCCATTCTTTATTCCTTCAAAACAATGCACCTAATTACTAGAGAACACGCACGAAGGTTTGGCACTTCAGCGCCCGCGTATGGGAGTTCTGGCTGTACCCACAGACAGCAGAAGGCGGCTCCTCTGCAGGATGGCCGATTTACTGCTTTGGTCTGTCCCTTCCTCCTCTCGGAGGCGAGTCTCTCAGGCAGGACGGCTGAGGCACCGGCGCCCGCGATTTTCTTTGGCGAGAGTTCCAAGGCTACCGAAACCCTGCGCCCATCCCGCCCACGTGTCTTCACAAAAACCACGCGCGGGACAAGAGCTGCCGGGGACTGGGGCCCCCAGAGCCGCTCCGCACCCACCCTGCCCGGGGCCAGGCGCCCGCGCGCGGGGGAGCTCTTCGGGGTGCAGGACGCCCGCCACCCAGGCCAGGCCAGGCCGCGCTTCTCGATGGGGTGACGGAGCTGTCTCGCTCACGTAGAGACGGTGGCACGGCCCCGTGAGCGCACCGAAAGCGGAAACCGGATTGTCACCACAGGGAAACGCCGCGCCCGCCGCTGCAAGCCCGGAAGCCCCCACCCCGCCCGAGCTCACCTCGCCGCGGGGCCGCCATCTTACCCGCCCCGCCCGCCGGTCCGTCGCGATCCCGGCAGCCTCTCGGCCCGCGCGCTCGCGCTCCTTCGGCCATTTTCGCGTCTCCTGACGAAGGGGCCCGACCGCGCCGCGTTTCGGGAGCGGACGTCCGAGCCACGGCCGAGGCCCGATTAGTCCGTCCGGCACCGCTCGGGCACTTTCGGAAGGGAAGAGGTGGAGAACCGACGTTCGGGAGCATTCGGCCTCGGGGACATTCGGCTCGTCTCGGCTCGGCCTCGGGCTGACTCGGCTTCCGCCGGCGGCGGGAACGGGCGAAACCCGCGGCACTAAGCTCTCTCTGAGAGGCAGAATTGCGCCGGCCGCCGGCGAGAATCTGCCTAGAGCCGTCCAGCCCTGTCGGCCGGGGACGACAGCCGCCTCAGCCTGTCAGGACAGTGAGGAGAGCAGGGGCCGAGTCTCTCGGAAGCCCTCGTGAGGACTCGGACCTATTCGGACTGATTCGGCTTCCCACTTCGGGGAACTTCGACCCTCCTCGGTTCAGGACTCGGTCTCGGCTCGGCGGCTTCGTGCAGGTTCGGCTCCTACTCGGGCAGCCTCTGTTCGCCTCGGCTCCGCTCCGCGGGCGGACTCGGCTCGGCTCTGCTCGGCGGCTGGCTGCCTTTTCGGTCCCTATTCGGGCGGCGGCTTCGGGCGGCCTCGGCCCAGCTCGGGCGTCCTCTTCGGGCCCCGCTTCGGGCTCCGCGACCGGCGCTTCGGGCGGTCCCGGACGGCGCCTTCGGGAAGGCTCGGCGGAGTCCGGATGGAGGACTCGGACTCGGCGGCAAAGCAGCTGGGCCTGGCTGAGGCGGCGGCGGTGGCGGCCGCGGCCGCTGTGGCGGCGGCGGCCGCGGCCGCGGCAGGAGGCGAGGCGGAGGAGCCGGTGCTGAGCAGGGACGAGGACTCGGAGGAGGACGCAGACTCGGAGGCGGAGCGGGAGACGCCGCGGGTCACGGCAGTGGCGGTGATGGCGGCGGAGCCCGGGCACATGGACATGGGCGCCGAGGCCCTGCCCGGCCCCGACGAGGCCGCCGCTGCCGCAGCCTTCGCAGGCAAGTGCGCCCGCCGGCCTCTCGCCTCGTCCTTGCTTGTTAAATGAGGCTCCTTCTGTTGCAGAGGTGACCACAGTGACAGTGGCCAACGTGGGGGCTGCTGCAGACAATGTCTTCACCACGTCTGTGGCGAACGCGGCATCCATCTCAGGACATGTTCTGGTAAGCTGCTCCGAGGGGCACAGCCCAGGGCGACGTGACCTGACGGAGCGGTTTTTCCTTCTAGTCTGGTAGGACGGCCCTTCAGATCGGGGACAGCCTGAACACCGAAAAAGCGACACTGATTGTCGTCCACACAGATGGGAGCATCGTGGAGACCACCGGGCTGAAAGGCCCGGCAGCTCCCCTCACCCCAGGTACAGCGGTGCCTGCACCCCAGGCCTCGGGCCCTCTCACCTTCAAACACTTTCTCTGCCCAAGGTCCTCAGTCTCCTCCAACCCCTCTGGCTCCCGGCCAAGAAAAAGGTGGAACTAAATACAACTGGGACCCTTCTGTGTACGACAGTGAGCTGCCCGTACGGTGCCGGAACATCAGCGGCACTCTGTACAAGAACAGGCTCGGCTCAGGTGAGGACTGCCACTTCAGACTCCAAAGTTGTGCTAATGCATGGTGGTTCTTTTCACATCTCAGGATGGGATCTTAAACCCTCACGCTGCCTCTTGCACCTGTGCTGCCTGCTGCGACGACATGACCTTAGTAAGTGGCCAGCGTGTCTGGAACAGGATGACTGGCCGCGTGAAATGTGCTTCTGCCTTTCCAGTCACCGTGACCCCCTCGGGACAGATCACGACCTCGGGGGCACTGACCTTTGACCGAGCGTCCACGGTAGAGGCCACTGCTGTCATATCAGAGAGTCCGGCCCAGGGCGACGTCTTCGCAGGGGCCACAGGTGAGCTGCTCCAGTGCCTGCCTGACGCGTCCCCGAGCCTCCCTGTCCTTTTTCTCCCCAACAGTCCAAGAGGCCAGCGTGCAGCCCCCATGCAGGGCCAGCCACCCTGAGCCTCACTACCCCGGCTATCAGGACAGCTGCCAGATCGCACCGTTTCCAGAAGCTGCGTTGCCAACGTCACATCCCAAAATAGGTAGGTTTGAAAGAATTCACACATGTACAGGTTCTTGGTTTGTTTTGCTTTCCAAATGCTCTAGTGTTGACATCCCTGCCTGCGCTGGCGGTCCCACCCCCGACTCCCACCAAAGCGGCACCTCCCGCGTTGGTCAATGGGCTGGAGCTGTCAGAGCCGCGGAGCTGGCTGTACCTAGAAGAGATGGTCAACTCCTTGCTCAACACAGCGCAGCAGCTGAAGACGCTGTTTGAGCAAGCCAAGCATGCCAGCACCTACCGAGAAGCTGCCACAAACCAGGCCAAGATCCACGCTGACGCAGAGCGGAAGGAGGTAACCTTGGAACAAATGGGAAGACACGACCTCAACGTTGCCTGTGCTGAACTCCTGACCTCAGGTGATCCACCCGCCTCGGCTGCCCAAAGTCCTGGGATTACAGGTATGAGCCGCTGCTCCCGGCCCATACTGGTCTCACTGACTGGCCTGTTGTGTCCTTCTTGCAGCAGTCCTGCGTTAACTGCGGCCGGGAGGCTATGAGCGAGTGCACCGGCTGCCACAAGGTCAACTACTGCTCCACCTTCTGCCAACGCAAGGTAGGTCTCACCTACACCAGGCTCAGTGCCCCCCCTGCTGACATGGGTGTGTCCTCCCTTCCAGGACTGGAAGGATCACCAGCACATATGCGGCCAGTCAGCAGCTGTCACCGTCCAGGCAGACGAAGTCCACGTGGCTGAAAGCGTGATGGAGAAGGTGACCGTGTGAGGCTCCATCGGCCGCCCTGGGAGCTGGGGCCCCTCGCACTCCTGTGAGGCTTTTGCAGGTCGAAGGCCCCCCTGAGGACTCTGGGGGGACGTTGAGAAGAGGGGTGTGGGAAGGTAAAGAAACTTGCTGGACAAGTCATTAACACACTTTAAGCGAATGGTGCCCTGGGAAGCGCACTCCCCCTGCCCGGGCCCCCTGCCCGCTCGCGGACAGATTTTTTATCCCTGGGATCATGAGCGTCCGGTCTTGCCCACAGGGCCTGTGCTGCGACGCACATACATACGTGTTGTGTCTGTCAATAAAGTGTAAATAAGGTCTCCCTGCCCCACACGGCCGGTTGCAGTGCCAGCCCTCGGGGGGGG